GCCCCCCTCAAATTCTCTGGAGGAAACAGAAACACAAAAGTCCCACAGGGGAAGAGGAGACAGAATTAGAGAGAGAACAGAGACTCTGAAAGGAGGTGCCTGGGGAGACAAAGACCAAGAAAGAGGAGGTGGGAAGAGACCCTGAAAAGAAAGTCGAGAGGGTACTGGGGCAGATAAGAGACCCCAAGAGAGTGGTGAGATAGATCCCGGAGACAAAACATATTAAGATCAAAGGTATGGTTTTATTTCCTATGGCTATAGGTACCAAGGCTTGCTACATTCTCAATATCCTGTTCATGCAAGCTAGGAGAGTGTCTGACATATCCCAGCCAATCCGCATTATCTTGAATGCTGTTAATCTCACCAATGAGAATCTATTTCTAACATTTCATTATGTCAATTAGCCAAACCGCTGGTGCTGATGGGCGATAAAGAGAGACGAAGCACTTGTAATAGCTGCCTCCAGAGGGTGGACTTTCTGATTAAGTGCTCGCTGACCAGAGCTGAAATGTGAATGTCTGGTTAGGCAATTGACTGCCCCTAGAGGGTAGATTGAACCGCCTAACTTACAGATAATATCCATCCTGTCTACAAGAAAGCATTTTTGAAACAAATGAAAGCCATCACAACAGAGAGAGGAAAAGAAACCGGCCTTATGGGTCCTCGGGGAGTAGAAACTCAGTCTCCTTGCCAGTGAAAGAGCAAATTTGCATATATGAATAATTAATTAACTGGAAAGAACGCTCTCGGAATCAAACTGGACAATGGGGAAAACAAGCCTCCCGTAGAACTACAACTCCCAGAAGGCCTTGCCACTACCGCGAGGAACAGCGCCCAAAGTCACGCGAAGATGCAGTTTCTCCGTATCCGCAGGCTTCTTTCGCTGGCGCCATTACCTGAGTTCTCCTCCAGCGTTTCCGCACCCTCTCCGATTAGCGGTCCCAGGAGTTTCCAAGGTAACCGCGCAGTAGGGCGGATCTCATTAGGCGGAAAGCGAAACCCGGAAGTGACGCTCTTACCGGGTGTCAGCAGCGAGAGGGTTCGAAGATGGCGGCGCGCAAGGGTCGGCGGCGCACGTGTGAAACCGGGGAACCCATGGAAGCCGAGTCCGGCGACACAAGTTCCGAGGGCCCGGCCCAGGTCTACCTGCCCGGCCGGGGGCCGCCGCTACGCGAAGGGGAGGAGCTGGTCATGGACGAGGAGGCCTATGTGCTCTACCACCGAGCGCAGACTGGTAGGGCTGAGTCCGGACTCCAGGGTCCTGAGCTTAACTCGTAAACCCCGCCTTCCATCCCCAGGCGCCCCCTGTCTCAGCTTTGACATAGTCCGGGATCACCTGGGAGACAACCGGACAGAGCTTCCTCTTACACTTTACTTGTGTGCTGGGACCCAGGCTGAGAGCGCCCAGAGCAACAGGTAAGACCCGAGGCTTTTCCAGGACCAGGAGGTAGTGCCTAACTCACCCCACAATTTCTCCCAGACTGATGATGCTTCGGATGCACAATCTGCATGGGACAAAGCCCCCACCCTCAGAGGGCAGTGATGAAGAAGAAGAGGAGGAAGATGAAGAGGATGAAGAAGAGCGGAAACCTCAGCTGGAGCTGGCCATGGTGCCCCACTATGGTGGCATCAACCGAGTTCGGGTAAGTATGGTCCCAGGAGCCTGCTCTGCATACACATCACCCTTCCCCCACCGCTCTTCTGCAGGTGTCATGGCTGGGTGAAGAGCCTGTGGCTGGGGTGTGGTCAGAGAAGGGCCAGGTGGAGGTGTTTGCGCTGCGGCGGCTTCTGCAGGTGGTGGAGGAGCCCCAGGCCCTGGCAGCCTTCCTCCGGGATGAGCAGGCCCAAATGAAGCCCATCTTCTCCTTCGCTGGACACATGGGCGAGGGCTTTGCCCTTGACTGGTCCCCCCGGGTGACCGGTGAGTCCCTGGGGTGTTCAGGAGTCCCGGGAGGGCGAGGTCATTTCCTGACTCCCTTCCCCAGGTCGCCTGCTGACCGGTGACTGTCAAAAGAACATCCACCTCTGGACACCTACGGACGGCGGCTCCTGGCACGTGGACCAGCGGCCATTCGTGGGCCACACACGCTCTGTGGAGGACCTGCAGTGGTCACCGACTGAGAACACGGTGAGGGAGGGTGGGGTTCTGGTCGTTTAGTTCATTGGGACCACTCAGACTCCGCCTCCCCCAGGTGTTTGCCTCCTGCTCAGCTGACGCCTCCATCCGCATCTGGGACATCCGGGCAGCCCCCAGCAAGGCCTGCATGCTCACCACAGCCACCGCCCATGATGGGGACGTCAATGTCATCAGCTGGAGCCGCCGGGAGCCCTTCCTGCTCAGTGGCGGGGATGATGGGGCCCTCAAGATCTGGGACCTTCGGCAGTTCAAGGTATTTTCCCAGCCGGACACCTGGGGGCTAGACAGAGCCCGTTCCTCCCATCCTCTCCCTCTAGTCTGGTTCCCCAGTGGCCACCTTCAAGCAGCACGTGGCCCCCGTGACCTCCGTCGAGTGGCACCCCCAGGACAGCGGGGTCTTTGCAGCCTCGGGTGCAGACCACCAGATCACACAGTGGGACCTGGCAGTGGAGCGGGACCCTGAGGCGGGCGACGTGGAGGCCGACCCCGGACTGGCCGACCTCCCGCAGCAGCTGCTGTTCGTGCACCAGGGCGAGACCGAGCTGAAGGAGCTGCACTGGCACCCGCAGTGCCCAGGGCTCCTGGTCAGCACGGCGCTGTCAGGCTTCACCATCTTCCGCACCATCAGCGTCTGAGGCGTCCCACTGGCTCTGATCTTGCTTCCTGCTTGGAAACTGAAGTCGAATTGGGCTCCCCTGGAAGGGGTTCATTCAGGTCTGTTGACTGAGACTGGCCGGCCTGTGGGCTGCCGTGATGGATTCTGTTTGACGTATTGTTCTCTAGAAGGCCTGGCTCTGATCCAGTGACCCCTCTCACCAAAGAACTCGGTTTAACCAGGGCTCTGTAAGACCACTCCCACCCAGAGACTTGTGTGGCCTGGTGTGGCCTGTGTGTCGGATTCCTTCCTGTCAGCTGTGACCCATTTGACCTGTGTCCCCAGAACCCAGTTTTTTGTTTGTTTGTTTGAGACGGAGTCTTGGTCTGTCGCCCAGGCTGGAGTGCAGTAGCACGATCTTGGCTCACTGCAACCTCCGCCTCCTGGGTTAAAGTGATTCTCTCAGCTCAGTCTCCCAGGTAGCTGGGATTACAGGCATGTGCCACCACACCCCGTTAATTTTTGTATTTTTAGTAGAGACGGGGTTTCACCATGTTGGCCAGGCTGGTCTCAAATTCTTGATCTCAAGTGATCTGTCCGCCCCGGCCTCCCAGAGTGCTGGGTTGGGATTACAGGCGTGAGCCACCGCGTCCGGCTCAGGACCCAGTTTTGGCTGCTGGTTCCCAGCAGGGGACTCGGGGGATATACAGTGGCTGCACCAAATTGGAGGTGTGGGTTCCTCCAACACAATTTGCTTCTGCCCGTTGTCTTCCTGCCAGCTGGGTTTGGCCAGGATTTCTCCGTGTGGGGGCTACATGCGACCCTCTCCCCTCCTCCCTGACTTTAGAGGCTGGTGCTGTGTCGGGAGGAAGGTCAGGGCTCCTGAGCAGCAATAAAGGACCAGGAAGAGGCCTGAGGTGTATTTGAGACTCTGGTCCTTTGGCCACAGCCCTATGAGGAAACGGGGTGTGGGGGGAGTTTGGGGGTGGGGAGGAATTTGGCACCAGCTGCCCCCAGGCCGCTAGGCTGGGGGAGGCCACTGGGAGTCCAGTGCAACCCAACCTTCCGCCCACTGGGTGCCGCCGCGTTCTGCCTTCTCTAAGTGTCCTTCCATCTGGAACTCACTCTGGCTTAGTGAAAGGGGCCTCATCCCTGACCCCCACCAGCTTATGAAGGCTTCATCTCAGGGAACTCTGGACCCCCCATTTCTCCCTCCGTCCATCTCCCCTTTATCACGTTTCTTTCTTTCTTCTCTGTGTCCCCCTCTTTCAGAGTCTCCCGTCCCCCACTGCCAGTCTCCCTGCCCCCTAGTCGCTGTCTCGCTCCTCCGCCGCTGTCTCCTGTCCAGCCTGCCTGGGCTGTGGCCCAGCCGCTCTGCCTGGCTGGCCTCCCTGGCTCCCCCTCTGCGGCTCTGAGCTAGCCCCACCCCCGGCCCCCCTCCATCCAGCCTCTGATCCATCTGTGGACTCCGAGGTCGGGTGCCCGTCACACGGCCCCTGGGACCAAGGACAGACTACAGCCCCTCAGCACCCACAGAGGCTTCCCCTCAGCCCTAGCCGAGGAGCCCCCAGCGGAGGGCATGGGGGTGGGCCGCCCCAACAGGTACGTGCCTCCATGCAAGGCACCGCTGAGCCATCCCCTCCTGCTCTGCTGCGTCGCCCCCATCCACCCCTGCCCCAGCATCCCTGTCCTCAGCTTGTCCCCTTCAAGAAGGCCTTGTCTTCCCATCAGTGACAGGCTCAGCGCCAGGAGAATCCACCCCCAGGTTCAGTGCCTCCAACTCTCACCCCATCCCCATTTTATGCATTTTCTCACTGGCTTCCATCCTTTCAGAGAAACCCTCTCAGTCTGTCTGTCTCTGTCTCTGTCTCTCTCCCCCATCTCTGTCTCTCCCATCTCTCTCTGCCTCTCTCTGTCTTCACAATTTCATCTCCCCATGTCGCCATTTCTTAAAACATTTCTTTTCTCCTTTTCGTTTTCCCAATTGCCCTGTCCGCCTCTATCTTCTCTGTCCCCCTCCATCTAGGTCTCTGTCCCCCCCTCTCTCTGGGTCTCTGTCCCCCTCTGTCTCTGAGTCTCTATCCTCTCAAGGTCTCTGTTCCCCTCTCTCTGGGTCTCTGTCCTCTCTCAAGGTCTCTGTCCCTTTCTCTCTGGATCAATGTCCCTTTCCTGCTGCCCTCTCTGGGTCTCTGTCCCCCTCTCTCTCAGGGTCCCTGTCCTGCTTGGTCCCTGTACTTTTTCTTGGGGCACCCTCTCAACACCCCTCCTCCTGCCTATCTCTGCATCTCTTTGTCTTTCTGTAGTCTCTGCTTTCCAACCTGCTGTCCAGCCCCCACCAGTAGGTGGGGAGTGGTGGGGAACACCCCTGGTTTCGGAAGAGTGAGAGTGTTGATTTGGGAGGGTGAGGGTGGGGCCTGGGGGCGGGGCTTCTTGGCCTCAGATTAGACAGTGACTTTGACACGAAGTTGAAGCACCTTAAGCCCTGTATCTCCTTTATATGGAAACATTAAGCTGCTCTCGCAGGTCAGGTGGAGGATCCCTTTCCCTCCCGCCCTGCTTTTGCTAGGGGAGGGGGGTGCCCTGAGCCTGAGTCGCAGCCAGCCTGGGAGCTGGGCCATGTTGGCCGCAGATGGCCCCCTGGTGAAGGTTCCCGTTGGCTTTGGGAAGTAGACAACGGGTCTGCCTCACGGGGCTGAGGTGGGACTGGAGGATTTCGAGGGCAGAACTCTGGGAAGGAAAGAAAGGCTTAGGACCCAACCAGCATTCCCCCTGGCACTGCGGGGGCCTGGCCAGCTCATGGCGTTCCCTGAGCCTGTTCCCCAACTGTGAAAGGGGGTGATGATCTTCACCTCCCGGCATCCTGAGCGGCCAAGGTGAGCAGTGGGGTCTGAGAGTCCAGTGGGGGCTGTGGGCATGTCGGGAGCTCATCACGAGGCCTCGTACATACCAGGTGTGTTTGAAACCAGAGTGCTCTTGAGAAGACTGTGGTTTGTCACTCGGGCCGTGGCTCCCAGGAGGCCTGGGTGGGAGGCTAGCTTTTGCCACTCCTCTCCCCACTGGCTGAGAGACCTGCGACAAGGGACTAACCTCAGCCCCAGTTGGCTTTTCTGTGAAAAGCCAGGTCCCTTCATCAAAGGGCTTTGGTGAGAGATGGGCAAGTGGGGGTGAGAGGCCCAGGCTGGGGCCTGGGGAGCACAGGTCAGTGTCAGTGCCCACCTGCCCCCCCAGCCCACGGGGGTGGTTCCTGAGGGTGGAGTCAGTGCTGAGTGGGGATCCCCAGGCTGGGGAGGGCTGCAGGTGTAGATGCTGCATCCTGATGTTGACCTCCAGGCCGCCCCCTTGGGCAACGAGCCTATTTCCCCTTTTTGGGAGAACAGTCTCTAACATGCAGGGTTGTCAGGGGTGAGATAGAGTCAAGGTTGGGGTACACTGTGGGCACTGGACACAGCCAGGCTGGTCCCCTCACCTCAGCCTTGCCTCTGTCAAGTGGGCCTAATGAACCCTCGCGAATGGCCAGGCTGCCTGCGTGGTTGTGGGAAGCAGGTGCAGGGCTTTGGGAGACCCAGTTGGTGCCAAACTTGACATTGTCTCATGGTCTTCTTTCCAAATGGAGTGTGCCAGGCCCTGCCAAGAAGCCCCTGAGGATCCCCAGGTTCCAGCACAAATTATTTAACCCCTGGAATGGTTTGTCCTGATCCAGCCAGTTCCTGGGAAGTTCCCCACCACAGGGCCAAGCGTTTGGTAACGTTGCAGTGAACCCTGAAGGCAATGAGGGGTGCGGGTCCATGCCCAGCCCTTTCCTTTGGTCCACCCTGACAGGCTGCTGCGATTCCCTCCATTTCTTTTCTTCCTTTATTTTTTATTTTTAATTATTTATTTATTTTTTAGAGACAGGGTTTTGCTGTCTTCCCCAGGCTGGTTCTCAAACCCCTGGCCTCACGCATTCCTCCTGAGTTGGACTCCCAAAGTGCTAGGATTACAGGTGTGAGCCACCGCACCTGCCCTCTTTTTTTTTTTTTTTTCTTTAAGAGATAGGGTCTTGCTCTGTTGCCCAGGCTGCAGTGCAGTG